CCCCACTCCAGCCTGGGTGACAGAGTGAGACCCTGTCTCAAAAAACACAAAAACAAAACAAAAAAACAACCCCCCAAACCAAAAAACAAAAACCTAAGAAAAGCCAGTAACTGATACTTTCTCAATCTCTCAATGAAATGTCCTTTCTGATACTTTCTCAATCTCTCAAGGACATGTCCGGTAGGAAAGGAGAAAGGAGTGAACAAATAGAATTTTGGCTACTTTGTTATACAATGTAAAAAGGCTTTTTGGAACACCAAGGCATAAACTAAGGTTATTTTAAAAAAGAAAATTTTTTTTTGATACGGAATTTCGCTCTTATTGCCCAGGCTGGAGCGCAATGGCTCGATCTCGGTTTACTGCAACCTCCACCTCCCGGGTTCAAGCGATTCTCCTGTCTCAGCCTCCTCAGTAGCTGGGATTACAGGCGCCTGCCACCACGCCCGGCTAATTTTTGTATTTTTAGTAGAGACGGGGTTTCATCATACTGGTCAGGCTGGTCTGGAACTCCTGACCTCAGGCGATCCGCCCGCCTCGGCCTCCCAAAGTGCTGGGATTACAGGCGTGAGCAGGATTTTCATTCTAACAAGTTCCAGGTGAGTTGATACAGTGGCTCCAGGGACCGACCACATTTTGCTAACCCCCGGCTTAGAGTTATTCAAAGAGCCCGTATATGAGACGCGGATTCCATCTAGGGCGTTTAGGTTTAATGATTAACAATTTCCCTCTTCTGCTCTCTCAAGGCAGCCAGGGAACAGGGAGACCATGATTCATGTCCAATCCCCGAGGCGCGTTATCAAGCTGCTGAAAGCAGGCCCTCCGGACTGCAGTTCCAAAGGGTCCCTTCCCAGGGAAGACGCCTGCAAAACCCAGATAGTACTATCCTGGAGTCACGCGGCGGCGCGCAGCCTCCTAGCCGCCCCCACCCGCCCGGCTCGGCCACAGCGGGGCGGGGCGCGGGGCTGAGCAGGCGCGAGGGCTGGCTGCTGGGCCGACGAGGGGCGGTGCCAGGCCGTGGGTCCTTAGTCAAGTGACGCGAAGCGGCCGGCCTGGGCGCCGACTGCAGAGCCGGGAGGCTGGTGGTCATGCCGGGGTTCCTGGTTCGCATCCTCCCTCTGTTGCTGGTTCTGCTGCTTCTGGGCCCTACGCGCGGCTTGCGCGTAAGTCTGCGGGACCCGGGTACGGGGAGGCATTGCTAGGGGACAGGCTGGCGGGGAACCGGGCTGGGGTCGCAGCCACCCGCGGTCCCGCAGGGCGGGGAGCCTGAGCCCCGAAGTGCCCCCCAGCAGGCTCGCGGCCGGCGGAACGCAGGCAGTGGACCGGCCTTCCCGTCGGGGGCGGGCCGGGCGGGGCGCGCGTCCTTCCAGGCAGCTCGGTCGCTTGTGCGTTCCGCTCCGGCCGCCCTTTGCGCTTGGATCCACTTCCCCATCTGTAACGAGGTGTTGAGACGAGGTGCGTGTAAACATTTCCTAAGTTGGCTTTCCCCCACAAAGCTGATGCTGGTTCCTGGTTGCAGGCGGAGTTGACCTGGAAACCTCTCCTTGGCCACTGTCCTTTCTAAGGAACTCATTTCCAGAGTCCACCAGCACAGAACTGGTGGGGGAGCCTACTAGGAGCAGAGAAAATGGCCATCTTCAGGCAGCTGTCCCTAGGCGCGAAGGCCACCCTGGCTGCTGTCACTGTCTTCGTGTCCATGATCGCCTCCCGCTCGTATCTGGCAGAGAGCCTTGAGCTCAGGGCCTGGCGTTGGCTGCTTCGCTTGCAGCTTGCCCTGTTTGTCAACTCGCTCTTGCTCATTGGCTCCCTCTACATTTGGCGCAGCACAGTGAGCAACCTCTGCCACTCCCCAGCTGCAGAGTCAACCTGTTTTCAGCTTTGGAAGGTGGTGGTTCTGGCATTTCTGGCCCTGGCCCATTCCAGTTTCTTTACCATGTTCTTTTTAGTGGCCGAAGAGCCCTATCTCTTTTCCTTGGCGGCCTACTCCTGCCTGGGTGCTTACATCATCATGCTCTTCTTCCTCTTCATCCTCAGCGGCATGGAGCAGGCCTACCAGCTCTTGGCCTGGCGCAGTGGTAGGGTCGTGGGCAGCCTTGAGAAGACAAGGAAGCTCGTGCTCAGGCCTGCCCTGGCAGTGGGAGTGACTGCTGTGCTCAGCGTGGCCGGGATTCTGAATGCCGCGCAGCCCCCGGCTGTGAAAACTGTGGAGGTGCCCATCCATCAGCTGCCTGCCTCAATGAACAACCTCAAGATCGTGCTCCTCTCAGACATTCACTTGGGCCCCACAGTGGGCAGGACCAAGATGGAAATGTTTGTGAGGATGGTGAATGTGCTGGAACCAGACATCACGGTGATTGTGGGTGACCTCTCCGACTCAGAAGCCTCGGTCCTGCGGACGGCTGTCGCTCCTCTGGGCCAGCTTCATTCACATCTCGGTGCCTACTTCGTCACAGGCAATCATGAGTACTACACGTCAGATGTCAGCAACTGGTTTGCACTTCTGGAATCCCTGCATGTCCAGCCTCTTCATAATGAGAACGTGAAGATTTCCGCCACACGGGCCCAACGTGGTGGTGGTGGCAGTGGCAGTGGGAGTGAGGATGAGGACTGGATCTGCTTGGCTGGGGTGGACGATATTGAAGCAGACATCCTGCACTACTCTGGCCATGGCATGGATCTTGACAAGGCCCTGGAGGGCTGCAGCCCAGACCACACAATCATCTTGCTAGCTCACCAGCCCCTGGCTGCCAAGAGAGCTCTCCAGGCTCGGCCAGATATTAACCTGATCCTTTCTGGGCACACACATGCTGGGCAGATCTTCCCCTTGAACGTAGCAGCCTATCTCCTGAATCCCTTCTTTGCTGGTCTCTACCAGGTGGCCCAGGCTACATTCGTGTATGTCAGCCCAGGCACAGCCTACTACGGGATACCCATGAGGCTGGGTAGCAGGGCCGAGATCACAGAGCTCATCCTGCAGCGGTCTCCCTGAACTGGCCCTGCCCTGTGCACCTCTGCCCTGCCCTTGTCCTCGACCCTCCATCCTGCTTCAGAGTGGTTTGCCTGCTTTTCCCCTCCAGCCTTGCCCACTCATCCTTGCCTACACACCCTTGGTCACAAGCCTGACTCAAACAGTGACTTATGGTGGGCCTGCCTGGCATGTTCAGGCTGGTTTAACTATTTCCTTGGCCAGTTGCTTTTTTTGATGCACTTGTGAGATCACTAAGGTCACATATATTAGCACTCCCCTCTATTTTCCAGATGATGTGGAATGGGGACCTTCTCCTGCAGAGCTCCCAGGGATGAACCTCCCCTCGGGGTTGCTAGAAAGGCATACCTCTAGAAGGTGGGGCGGGGAGGAGCAGGAGCATTTTTCTCCTGGTGTTTTAAAATTGTCTTTAGGACTTAAGTGGTTTCCAGAATCATTGATCCAGAGCCTTTCTGGGGAAGGGGTAGTGTTGCCAGGTAATTTGGGAGAACAGGCAAGATGGAAGGGCCCTCTGGCTGCTAGAGAAGAATATTTTCTTTTCCTCTGATTCTATCAGGATCACCTCTATTGAGGGCATCAGCAAAATCTACTGGAATGCAAAGCTCCTCCTGTTCCAGGCCTTGAGGGATGCTATTTAACTGTCTGTGCTCCTGGGCCTTTGGGGGCAAGGTCAGGGGAGAAGAACGGTGGGCGCCATGGTCGGTGATGGTGAGAACATGGCTGCTTAGGAATTCAGAGGGCTTTGCCTCCCTTGTCTCATTTTATACAACCCTTCGGGGAGCTCACTGGGGACAGGCTGCTTTTCCCTATTTGGAGATAAGGAAACCAAGGCAAAGAGAGATAGGGCACAGGCAGTATGACAAGATATGTAGGAGATTTGGGGCTAGAAACCAGGTCTTGTACCTCCCAGTAAAAGCGGTGCTTTTGCCCTTTTGCCAGAAGCAATAGATCCTTTGATCCTGAGATGGAGATAAGCACCCGTGTTAGAAAAGGCCTCACTGAGAAGACAGGGCTGGGCTGGTTTCCTGCTGGGTGATTTAGGCTTGTGATGGAAAGTCTTCCTCCAATGGGGAGTGAAGACACTCGCTCTGACTGGAGAGGCTAACCCTGCTGCTCACTCATAGGGCAGCGTTGGGTGGGTGACTTTCCCTCACTCAGCCTTGGTTTCCATCAACCCTAAAATGGGGATAATTATCGTATCTACCTCAAGATTGTTTTGTCAGGAGGGATCCATCAAGCCTTGTGCATGAGTTCCACATGGCACAGCGTGCACAGTAAACACTCAATGTTAATTTTTCAACGTTCCAGTGGAGCTTGCTAAGGAACTCTGTTGGGCACAGGTGCCCAGAGGATTCATGGAGCAGCCAGTCCTGGGGAATGTGAGTGGGTAGCGAGCTGCCTGCTGCTGGGGCAGGTGATGTGTCAAAGCAGCAACTGCTAGGGGTTTGCCTTCCTTCCCTCATGTGCATTCTGGCAGGCAAAGGGGGTTTCTTCCTTTCCTCCTTGTCCTCCTGGTGTATAGTGGGGTTCTGGGGGATCTGGAGACCACCCTTTTTGTTCCCAGGCAGCCACGGTATTGACAGTGGGCCATACCATGCAGTTTAAAATGTATCTTTGAGTTGAAATTTTGGTGGTTTCCTTATTCTTTTTTCTCTCTTCACTGTCCTTCCAAACTCACTTTTCTTGTGTCCCGACCGCATTTTGTGAATCATCCTTACTCCCTTTAAGTTCTCGCTTTGGATTTCACCAGGTGGGCTAGATGGTGCCATTTCACTTCCACTGTTTGATGCGGCTGGTAATGTTTGACTCACCTGTTACGTGTTATTTCACTGGTTTCTTGATTTTACATCTTTCTCATCAGTGACCTGGGCTTGATGAAATTAGCTTTCATTAAGTCCTATTTTTTTTTTAATTTTGCATCCTTACCTCTTTTCTTTCTCTTGAATGCCATCATTGTGTGGTCTTATGTACCCTTCATCCACTCTGAAGTCCTTGCTTGACTGATTGCTTTCTATTAGCAGAAAGAAAACAGGTCCATCCTATGTATCTGAGAAACAACATCAACACCCTCTCGTATGTGGTTTGTATTCCCTGACGCGGCGGACATTTTTGCAGCAGAAATTTCTCCATCACTGTCCAGATTCTGGCCCTGGTGGGCAGGTCTCCATGACACCTTTAGTCCCTTTGTTCAACATTCTTAAACCATGGACCTTTTTGTTTGTTTGTGGCCGGGGGAGGTGGTGAGAAACGTTACTTGAAGCTTGATCATTCTTTCAATTTCATTTGTTTCTTTATTTTTAATCTGTTAGATGCAAATTGAAATGCAATGCTTTTTGAAAATCAGCAATAGTGTCTGTAGTATATGATGCTGTCACAAAATCTCAATAAATTGATCCTGCTGCCATTCCTTCCAAATACCCATCCATGCTTTTCTTCCCCTCGTGTTT